TCTGAGGGTCATCTAAAGAGGGAGGTTGGGCCAGGCGTGGTGGCTTATGCCTGTAATCCCAGCACTTTGGGAGGCCGAGTTGGGAGGATCACCTGAGGTCAGGAGTTCAAGGCCGGCCTGGCCAACATGGCGAAATTCCGTCTCTACTAAAAATACAAATATTAGCCAGGTGTGGCGGTGGGCACCTGTAATCCCAGCTACTCAGGAGGCTGAGGCAGGAGAATCGCTTGAACCCAGGAGGCGGAGATTAAAGTAAGCTGAGATTGCACCACTGCATTCTAGCCTGGGTGACAGAGCTAGACTCCGTCTCAAAATAATAACAATAATAATAATGAAGGAGGTTGCCCAGGGATGCCCAGAGCAGACACAGCTGAAGAAGGCACCCTTCCCTGTTGTTGTTGTTTTTTTGGTTTTTTTGTTTTTTCTGGTTTGTTTTTAGAGACAGGGTCTCACTCTTTCGCCCAGGCTGGAGTGCAGTGGCGCAATCAGGGCTCACTGAGGCCTCCACCTCCCAGGTTCAAGCAATCCTCCCACCTCAGCCCTCTGAGTAGCTGGGACTGCAGGCTCATGCCACCATGCCCAGCTAATTTTTTTTCTTTTCATTTTTTGTAGAGATGGGGTCATGCTATATAGCCCAGGCTGGTCTCAAACTCCTGGACTCAAGCGATCCTCCAACCTTGGCCCCCCAAAGTATTGGGATTACAGGCGTGAGCCACCTCCCCTGGGCCCCTTCCTTGGTTTTAAAAAGAGACCCGGGAAGCCCAAATGCTTCCTGAATCGCCCTGAAAAGAGGTGGTTCGTCCTGCAGCCAGCTGACCCAAATGTTCCTGCAGCAGCCCTGTCCCCAAGGAGTTGGGGAAGAGGCCTCTGAGGTCCAGTAGTGGCTGCCATCAAGTTCTGACCCCTCCCTTCAGGCTCAGAGCCCCAAACAGCCAGCTCCCCGCCCCCCTCCACACCCAGCTTCCCTCCCCCATGGCCTCGGCCCCTCCCGCCAAAGGAAGTGAGAAGGGGCTGTTGTAAGAGGAACTAAAGCCGGGAGTCCGGTGAACGGGCAGAAGCAGGGCCATGCCCAAGCCACCCCCAAGATCCCCCTGAACCTGCACCTCCATCACGACCCATTCAGGAGCCTCCAGGAGCCCAGACACCAGCCCCCCACCATGGTAAGTCCTTCAAGGGTGGGATCTGGAAGAAGGGGCTCACCCCGACCCCCCTCTCACCCCCCAGGGCAGCAAGGAGCGCTTCCACTGGCAGAGCCACAACGTGAAGCAGAGCGGCGTGGATGACATGGTGCTTCTTCCCCAGATCACCGAAGACGCCATTGCCGCCAACCTCCGGAAGCGCTTCATGGACGACTACATCTTCGTACCCTGGGCCAAGGCTGGGGGTGGGCAGGCAGGACACCACACGACCCTTAACCATCCCTCAGACCTACATCGGCTCTGTGCTCATCTCTGTAAACCCCTTCAAGCAGATGCCCTACTTCACCGACCGTGAGATCGACCTCTATCAGGGCGCGGTGAGGCTGGGGCTGGGTGGGAGGCACAGCCCGCCCTGGGCTGAGACCTGACCTCCCCTGCCAGGCCCAGTATGAGAATCCCCCGCACATCTACGCCCTCACGGACAACATGTACCGGAACATGCTTATCGACTGTGAGAACCAGTGTGTCATCATTAGGTATGGACAGAGTTGGGGGGCCACAGACCCTGCACTGATCATTTATTCCTCCATTCATCCCCAGTGGAGAGAGTGGAGCTGGGAAGACAGTGGCAGCCAAATATATCATGGGCTACATCTCCAAGGTGTCTGGCGGAGGCGAGAAGGTCCAGGTGAGACGAGGAAAACAGAAGGATAAGCTGGGACTTCTTCCCACTCCACCTGCCTCTGCCCCAGCACGTCAAAGATATCATCCTGCAGTCCAACCCGCTGCTCGAGGCCTTCGGCAACGCCAAGACTGTGCGCAACAACAATTCCAGCCGCTTTGTAAGTCTCTGCAGACCTGCTTGGAGCAGCTGCTGGGGTGCTGACATGGTTCTCTCGGATTCAGGGCAAGTACTTTGAGATCCAGTTCAGCCGAGGTGGGGAGCCAGATGGGGGCAAGATCTCCAACTTCTTGCTGGAGAAGTCCCGCGTGGTCATGCAAAATGAAAATGAGAGGAACTTCCACATCTACTACCAGGTGCAGGGAAGGGGCCGGGGGAGAGGGAGCACCACCAGATGCATGAACATGGCACACCCTCCAGCTGCTGGAAGGGGCCTCCCAGGAGCAAAGGCAGAACCTGGGCCTCATGACACCGGACTACTATTACTACCTCAACCAATCGGACACCTACCAGGTGGACGGCACGGACGACAGAAGCGACTTTGGTGAGACTCTGGTGAGCACCGGCCTCTACTCCAGTCCCCGGCCACGGCACAGTTTCTGCCCCCGTTGTACCACAGAGTGCTATGCAGGTTATTGGGATCCCGCCCAGCATCCAGCAGCTGGTCCTGCAGCTCGTGGCGGGGATCTTGCACCTGGGGAACATCAGTTTCTGTGAAGACGGGAATTACGCCCGAGTGGAGAGTGTGGACCGTGAGTGTGGGTATCAGGGAGGGCTGGATGGATCCCATTTTTGCCCTGACCTTTGCCCTGGTAGTCCTGGCCTTTCCCGCCTACCTGCTGGGCATTGACAGCGGGCGACTGCAGGAGAAGCTGACCAGCCGCAAGATGGACAGCCGCTGGGGCGGGCGCAGCGAGTCCATCAATGTGACCCTCAACGTGGAGCAGGCAGCCTACACCCGTGATGCCCTGGCCAAGGGGCTCTATGCCCGCCTCTTCGACTTCCTCGTGGAGGCGAGTGGGGCTGGGGCTGGAAGGCAGAGTGGCCACTGACTTCCTGTCCCCACCCACACCGCAGGCCATCAACCGTGCTATGCAGAAACCCCAGGAAGAGTACAGCATCGGTGTGCTGGACATTTACGGCTTCGAGATCTTCCAGGTACGGCCCCCTGCCTCCAGCCCACATCCTGTTTGAGGGAAGGACCCTTTTCCTCCTTCTGCAGAAAAATGGCTTCGAGCAGTTTTGCATCAACTTCGTCAATGAGAAGCTGCAGCAAATCTTTATCGAACTTACCCTGAAGGCCGAGCAGGTGGGCGGCCAAGCAGTCAGGGATGGGGGATCGGCCCCCACATCCACCCCCTTTTCCACCCCAGGAGGAGTATGTGCAGGAAGGCATCCGCTGGACTCCAATCCAGTACTTCAACAACAAGGTCGTCTGTGACCTCATCGAAAACAAGCTGGTGAGGGCTGGGTCAACTTTGGCGGGGGCGTCTGAGCCGCTGCTGGCTCCCGCTCGCCCCGCAGAGCCCCCCAGGCATCATGAGCGTCTTGGACGACGTGTGCGCCACCATGCACGCCACGGGCGGGGGAGCAGACCAGACACTGCTGCAGAAGCTGCAGGCGGCTGTGGGGACCCACGAGCATTTCAACAGCTGGAGCGCCGGCTTCGTCATCCACCACTACGCTGGCAAGGTGCGCCCCCTGCCCCTACCCTACCCTGTGCCTCCCTCACTGTCCTCAGCACTGTCCCCTCCAGGTCTCCTACGACGTCAGCGGCTTCTGCGAGAGGAACCGAGACGTTCTCTTCTCCGACCTCATAGAGCTGATGCAGACCAGTGAGCAGTGAGTGGTCCCAGGCATGGGGACCTCCGGCTCTCCAACTCCTCCTCTCCCCTTTCCTACCCAGGGCCTTCCTCCGGATGCTCTTCCCCGAGAAGCTGGATGGAGACAAGAAGGGGCGCCCCAGCACCGCCGGCTCCAAGATCAAGGTGGGCCTGGGGTGTACAACGGGGAGCTGGGCCCCCCACCCACCCGTCTTCACTTCTGCCTCAGAAACAAGCCAACGACCTGGTGGCCACACTGATGAGGTGCACACCCCACTACATCCGCTGCATCAAACCCAACGAGACCAAGAGGCCCCGAGACTGGGAGGAGAACAGGTGATCCCCCCCAACCAATCCAAGATTCATTCCCCCACCTCCAGCACCTCCCACCCACCCCCAGGACTGGTGACTCCCCACCCCGAGGGGACTCAGCCTACCCTCCCCACCAGAGTCAAGCACCAGGTGGAATACCTGGGCCTGAAGGAGAACATCAGGGTGCGCAGAGCCGGCTTCGCCTACCGCCGCCAGTTCGCCAAATTCCTGCAGAGGTGAGGAGCCCTCCACCCCCGCCCTCGCCATCGCCTGTCTGCTATGAGCACTCCCACACCCCAGCCCTCCGCCCTCAGGTATGCCATTCTGACCCCCGAGACGTGGCCGCGGTGGCGTGGGGACGAACGCCAGGGCGTCCAGCACCTGCTTCGGGCGGTCAACATGGAGCCCGACCAGTACCAGATGGGGAGCACCAAGGTCTTTGTCAAGAACCCAGAGTCGGTGAGTGTGTTTGAGGGACAGGCAGAGAAGGAACTCACCCTTGCCCCCCACGACCCCCGCCCAGCTTTTCCTCCTGGAGGAGGTGCGAGAGCGAAAGTTCGATGGCTTTGCCCGAACCATCCAGAAGGCCTGGCGGCGCCACGTGGCTGTCCGGAAGTACGAGGAGATGCGGGAGGAAGGTGAGAGGCTTCGGGTAAACGGCGCGGGGTGGGGAGCTCTGCCCTCCACCCTCTGTCCCCGCAGCTTCCAACATCCTGCTGAACAAGAAGGAGCGGAGGCGCAACAGCATCAATCGGAACTTCGTCGGGGACTACCTGGGGCTGGAGGAGCGGCCCGAGCTGCGTCAGTTCCTGGGCAAGAGGGAGCGGGTGGACTTCGCCGATTCGGTCACCAAGTACGACCGCCGCTTCAAGGTGAGGCACTAGTGGGTGGGCACAGCAAGACCAGGCATCAGCCTCTAATCCTGCATCCCCACAGCCCATCAAGCGGGACTTGATCCTGACGCCCAAGTGTGTGTATGTGATTGGGCGAGAGAAAGTGAAGAAGGGACCTGAGAAGGGCCAGGTGTGTGAAGTCTTGAAGAAGAAAGTGGACATCCAGGCTCTGCGGGGAGTCTCCCTCAGGTGAAGCCAGGTCCTTACCTGCCGCACAGTCACCCACCTGACGCTCTCACCCGCCCCTCCCCAGCACGCGACAGGACGACTTCTTCATCCTCCAAGAGGATGCCGCCGACAGCTTCCTGGAGAGCGTCTTCAAGACCGAGTTTGTCAGCCTTCTGTGCAAGCGCTTCGAGGAGGCGACGCGGAGGCCCCTGCCCCTCACCTTCAGCGACACGTACGGCCCCGCCAACCCCAGCACCATCTCGGCAGCGCCCCCAAGCTTTCTTCTCTCCCCATAGACTACAGTTTCGGGTGAAGAAGGAGGGCTGGGGCGGTGGCGGCACCCGCAGCGTCACCTTCTCCCGCGGCTTCGGCGACTTGGCAGTGCTCAAGGTTGGCGGTCGGACCCTCACGGTCAGCGTGGGCGATGGGCTGCCCAAGAGCTCCAGTGAGTCTGCGCGGAACTAGGGCAGAGGGGGCTGTCATTCAACTCCCTGACACTCTTCTTTCAGAGCCTACGCGGAAGGGAATGGCCAAGGGAAAACCTCGGAGGTCGTCCCAAGCCCCTACCCGGGCGGCCCCTGCGCCCCCCAGAGGTGAGGAGCTGCGTCCCTTGCTATATTCCCTTAATACATGTCTTCATCCTTGCTCCTGCCACAGGCATGGATCGCAATGGGGTGCCCCCCTCTGCCAGAGGGGGCCCCCTGCCCCTGGAGATCATGTCTGGAGGGGGCACCCACAGGCCTCCCCGGGGCCCTCCGTCCACATCCCTGGGAGCCAGCAGACGACCCCGGGCACGTCCGCCCTCAGAGCACAACACAGAATTCCTCAACGTGCCTGACCAGGGCATGGCCGGGTAGGTGGGGTGGGAGGGCAGCTCCAGGAGGTGGGGCTGTGACTCAAACCCCCTGTGCCCACAGCATGCAGAGGAAGCGCAGCGTGGGGCAACGGCCAGTGCCTGGTGTGGGCCGACCCAAGCCCCAGCCTCGGACACATGGTCCCAGGTGCCGGGCCCTATACCAGTACGTGGGCCAAGATGTGGACGAGCTGAGCTTCAACGTGAACGAGGTCATTGAGATCCTCATGGAAGGTGTGTGTACCAGGGCAGAAGCTGGGGTGAGGAGGGGCACCTCAAGCTTTCCTCTCTCCCACAGATCCCTCGGGCTGGTGGAAGGGCCGGCTTCACGGCCAGGAGGGCCTTTTCCCAGGAAACTACGTGGAGAAGATCTGAGCTGGGCCCTGGGATACTGCCTTCTCTTTCGCCCGCCTATCTGCCTGCCGGCCTGGTGGGGAGCCAGGCCCTGCCAATGAGAGCCTCGTTTACCTGGGCTGCAATAGCCTAAAAGTCCAGTCCTTTGGCCTCCAGTCCTGCCCAGGCCCTGGGTCACCAGGTCACTGCTGCAGCCCCCGCCCCTGGGCCCTGGTCTTCCTCCAACATCACACCTGCTGCCCATTCTCCATTTCTGTGTGTGTCAAAGGGGACTAACAGCAGAATCTACCTCCCAACTGCCATGTGATTAAGAAATGGGTCTTGAGTCCTGTGCTGTTGGCAAAGTGCCAGGCACAGTTGGGGAGGGGGGGGTCCTTAACAAGCGTGACTTTGCTCATTCTGTCATCACTAAGGCAATAAACCTTTGCCAGGTGAAAGCACGAGTTAACTTACTAAGTGCCCAACAAGGACGATGTTTTCACAGCCCTGTGAGGTAGGAGCTGTGAAGGACCCCATCTTACAGGTGGAACAATGGAGGTTCAGAGAGGTTCACTGACCCAAGACTGCACAGAGCCATGCCTTGCATTCATATGTGACCATAAAGCTTGAATTTGTCCCAGTTTGGGCTGGGCGCAGTGGCTCACGCCTGTAATCCCAGCACTTTGGGAGGCTGAGGCGGGCAGATCACGTGAGACCAGGAGTTCAAGACCAGCCTGGATAACACAGCAAAACCCTGTTTCTACTAAAAATTTAAAAAAGAAAAAAAAAAAAGCCGGGTGTGGTGGTGCCTGCCTGTAATCCCA